TACTCCAAGTCTGGATTGCTTCCATGTCTCCTCTACTGCTAAACCCATTTCTGTAGTGCAGCTCCGCCTCCCAATTTCTCCCTGTGGGGGCAGTGTGAAGCTGGCAGAGGGGAGAGCTGAAAAGGCAGGCTGGTACCAGGTACCCTTCCCTCCAGGAGCACAAGGAATTAGGAAAGCATGCCCCCATTACAAAACGTAGGAACGACTGGCACTGCTGGAAATGCGTGTGCTTGCTGGGCAGAGGGGTCACCCCTTCCCTGCAGTGTGCTGAGGTGGGTGGGCAGCCTGGAGAAGACTTGCCTGCCCTCCCCTTCACCACCCACCTGAGGACTTTCCTGTGCCAAGGTTTCCAGTCGGCCCACAGGCTGGACCAATTTTGCGGAGGGCCTCAGACATAATTTTTTCTTTGTAAGCTGCCCAGGGCATGAGAGTGTGCAGCTGGGGCCCCTGCTCTGGGCCTCTCCCCAAACTGCCTGGTAGGCAACACTGGGTCAGGACCCTTGAGGCTGGCCTTCCCTCGGGAGTGTTGGGCAACCCTCAACCCTCCTAAGCGCTGCAGGACGCTGCCCAGGTGGAGCTGGTCAAGAGACTAGAGCTGCCTGCACCTAGAGCCCTTCCTCCACGGCGGTGGCCTAGCTCTGTCAGGGCAGGCTCAGGTGGTTGGCATCTGGCCCCGTTTGACCCCCTCCCTCCTTTCCTGTCCCTGCAGCTCCCGTCCCATGTGTCCCTGAATTCTGGTTCTGACTCAGGTGTCAGATGCCTTCACAAGTGAGCTGCTTGTGGGGGTGGGTGAGGCAGAGAAAGTGGCTTTTTCTTCCCTGATCAGAAGCTTCCGTGAGGGAGCCACACAGAACTCACCGAGTCCCTCCTGGCAGAGGCGGCCGTCCTCTGTTGCTTCCAGGGACGTGGCCCTCTTCCCGACCTCGGTCGCCTGAGCGCGCAGGGATTGGGGATCCGTAGGGCACTAGGACCCGGCGGGGCGGAGGGGGCAGCCCATGTGCTGCGATTCGCTCCCTCCCACCCCACTGCTCCCGCTCCATTGTCTGGGAATTGCAGCCGCGGGGCGGGCGGCGGCGGCGGCGGCGGCGGCCGGGACCCAGCGGGCCAGGTGGGGACGGCGCGGAGCGGGTGCGGGAGATGCCGTGCGGGACTGGGGCCACCTGAGCCGCCCGCCTCGTCCCCGCCTTCTGTGGGAAGGATGTGCGCGCGGATGGCCGGTCGCACAACAGCGGCCCCTCGGGGGCCCTACGGCCCCTGGCTCTGCCTCCTGGTGGCCCTCGCCCTGGACGTCGTGAGAGGTCAGCGGGAGGGGAGGGCCGGGGCGAGGGGCGGCCGGGCCCGGCCGAGTGGGAGCGAGTGATGCCCGGGAGCCACCAACCTTTGGGTTCTCGGACTGAACCCTGAGCGGGGTCGCCCCGCAGCGCCCTGAAGGTCGGAGAGTTCTTGCCCTCGGGAACCTGCCCCCAGCCACTCGCCCCTAAGGCTTCCTTCACCTTGCACGACCCGGCAACTCCTTCCTGACCCGGGGCAGCCCGGCGCAGGGGCTTCCCCGTCCCGCACCTTCTGCGAGGGACCCCTCAGCCCGGGCATCGAACCCGGCGGCCCCGGTCCCGGGCGCACTAGCGTCATCCCCACTCCCTCACTGTGGTCTGTAGCGCTGCACCCTCCTAGCCTCCTTCCGCCGCCACCAACCCACCCCCCTCGGGAGTGGAAAGCAGCCCCTTTGCCTGGGACCTGCAACAGACGCAAGCCCTCCCTCCCCCTTCCCCCAGGGCTCCCTGACCTTGGCGTCTCCAGGGATGGCCGCATCCTTGCCTTCCAGAACCTTTGAGAGGATTCCTGTCACTGCGGGAAAGGGCAGCAACTTCCCTGTGCTTCGGGGTGGGGGTCGGACTCCCTTGGCCTGGGCTAGCTGGGCTGTGGCTGCAAGGCAAAGGATGCCACAGAAGACAGAGGGACAGTGAAACATTCTCTGCCCTCCCCACCGAGAGAGCCGAGCGCTGGGTGATGGGAGTCCGTGGGAGTCAGGCTAAGAGCATCTTGTAATTATGGAGGCAATGGAGTAGGAGGCGAACCTGAAGCCAGTGGCTGCCCCCAGAGAGCAGTGGTCACTTGTTACGCTTGGGGCAGGGGGCAGGGAGAGCCTGTCAGTCATATGCTCCTTGGTGGGGAGGGCCAGGAAGGAGGTTGAAACCAATTCCCCCACCCCCACCCACAGTCCAGCTGTGGGGCTGAGAGGGAGCTAGCTGTGGGGTTGCTTTCAGCCACCTGCTCCCCATCCCGAGGGACGCCATGGGAGTCCTAATAGAGAGAGGAGGAAAACCTTGTCAAATCCATTATGCAGCAGCAATAATGCCTGCTCCCTCCAGACAGCACTCCACAGTTTACACAGCCCTGTCCTGTCCACAGTGCCACCTAATGCTCCTGCCCCTTTTACAAGTGAGGAAACAGGCTTCAAAATGTTAATGCCTGACCCAAGTTTCATCAATTTAAATTCAGGTCTCCAGGCTCCCAGGAAATCCTCTCTAGGGAGCGCTTCCTAGTTTGGGGGAATTCCAGGATGAGCAAGACAGGGTCCCTTGTTTATAGGAAGATTACTAATTCAGAGGAGGCACCCAGGGTTGCAAAAGACAGGAGACTGGTGGGAAGGTGAGTAACCAAGGAGGGCTTCCTTCAGAAGGAGGCAGTATTCACTCATGGCCCTGAATGAGGAGGGAGGTGCCACCGGGCAGAGCAGAGGAGAGGAGGTGCGCTCCAGGGCATGAAGCCTGCAGGGTGCACCGTGGCAGTGGAGAGTGGAGAGAGAAGTGGCAGGTGGAGACGCCGGATGGTCTAGTGGCTAATACCTGGGATCAACCCCCAGCTCCTTCACTCTCCAGCTGTGGAACCACAGGCAAATACCTTAACCTCTCGGCCTCATTTTCTACATCCACAAAATGGGATTCATCATAATAGAACCTGGTTCACAGAATTATTACAAAGACTCAAAGAGTTCATATACATACAGTATTTAAATTCTCACCTGCATATAGCATTCACAAAATGCTAATTATTATTATTAGTGCTCATAGTTAGAGCAAACCAATATGGCTTAGTGCTCCTTTGTCCTTCTGATGATTGACTATTTTGACTGTCTTCCCCAGGCTCCTGGTCCCCACCCCACCCCCAGGGCAAGCAAGTGCCTTCACAGACCTCTTCAGCACCTTCCGCGCCCGCCCATCCCACACTTGCACTCGATACCAGTCGGTTCAGGGAAGAAGGGAGCAAGCTTGGAAAGATGGTGCAGGTTGCCATGGCAATGATGGGGGAGGAGGGGTGGATGCCCAGCAGAGCCTGGCCAAGGATTCAGGGCAGAGAAAGCTCACTTCATTACCATATTTTACTACACTGGCCCAGTCTGCCGACGGTTGCACCCCAGAAGTGCCTTGGTATCAGAGGCGAGTAGATGGAGGGCAGGAGTTGGGGAAAAGGAGACATTGAGAAGGCTGTTGGCGAGAAGAAGGCCAAGGTCTGTGGAAAGTAGAAGGAATAGCTGGGAAGCATCCAGTCCTGGACTCAGATTCGAATCCTGGCTTTGCTACATACTACCTGTGTGAGGCTCTTTAAGCCTCAGTGACCTCATCTGTGAAATGGTGGTGAGAGGGGAAGGGACATTTACAGCCCTTTTCTCCCTCCCTTGCCCACAACTACTGTGCCCCAGCATGGCACCCGGGTCAGCCCCTGCCAGCTCTGGAGCTGTCATCATCTCTCCCTCTTATGCCTCTTCAGTGGACTGTGGCCAGGCTCCCCTGGACCCTGTCTACCTGCCGGCAGCCCTGGAGCTCCTAGACGCCCCTGAACACTTCCGTGTGCAGCAGGTGGGCCACTACCCACCTGCCAACTCCTCTCTGAGCTCCCGATCTGAGACCTTTCTGCTCCTACAGCCCTGGCCCAGGGCCCAGCCACTTCTCCGGGCCTCCTACCCACCTTTTGCCACTCAGCAGGTAAGGAGGGGGCACCGGGGACTCTCAGGCTATCTTTTGTTAAGCCCTCTCATTCTCCCTCCAGGTGGTCCCCCCTCGAGTCACTGAGCCCCACCAACGGCCAGTCCCATGGGACGTGCGGGCCGTTTCAGTGGAAGCGGCTGTGACTCCAGCAGAGCCCTACGCCCGGGTTCTCTTCCACCTCAAAGGGCAGGATTGGCCACCAGGGTCTGGCAGCCTGCCCTGTGCCCGGCTCCATGCCACACACCCTGCCGGCACTGCTCACCAAGCCTGCCGCTTCCAGGTGAGTAGACAGGCCCCACCTAGGCTGGTCCTCCATGCCAATTACTGCTGTCGTGTCTTCACAGCCATCCCTGGGCGCCTGCGTGGTGGAGCTGGAGCTTCCCTCGCACTGGTTCTCACAGGCCTCCACCACACGGGCCGAGCTGGCCTACACGCTTGAGCCTGCAGCTGAGGGCCCTGGGGGCTGTGGCTCCGGCGAGGAGAACGACCCTGGGGAGCAGGCCCTCCCAGTGGGGGGTGTGGAGCTGCGCCCAGCAGACCCCCCGCAGTACCAGGAGGTACCTCTGGACGAGGCTGTGACTCTGCGGGTGCCTGACATGCCAGTGCGGCCCGGCCAGCTCTTTAGTGCTACCCTCCTGCTTCGGCACAACTTCACAGCCAGCCTCCTGACCCTGCGGTGAGCACCAGGCCACGGGGATGGGTGAGGGTTTGCCAAACTGAGCCTATACTCTCTTCCCCAGGATCAAGGTGAAGAAGGGGCTGCATGTGACAGCCGCCCGCCCAGCCCAGCCCACACTCTGGACTGCCAAGCTGGACCGCTTCAAGGGCTCCAGGCACCACACCACCCTCATCACCTGCCACCGTGCTGGGCTCACAGAGCCAGATTCCAGGTGGGCAGTTTCCCTCCACCCAGGGGGCAAAGAAGCATTTGGCTTCTCTGTCTCCTTTGGCCAGCAGTCCCCTTGAACTGTCTGAGTTCCTATGGGTGGACTTTGTGGTGGAGAATAGCACTGGTGGGGGCGTAGCGGTCACTCGCCCCGTCACGTGGCAGCTGGAGTACCCAGGCCAGGCCCCTGAAGCAGAGAAGGACAAAATGGTGTGGGAAATCCTGGTGTCTGAGCGGGACATCAGAGCCCTTATCCCACTGGCCAAGGTAAGGAGACCTCCATCTCTGCCTGGGAAGGCGGCCTGGGGCTGAGCCCCTCCTCCACCCCCAGGCTGAGGAGCTGGTGAATACAGCACCACTGACTGGAGTGCCCCAGCATGTCCCCGTGCGCCTTGTCACTGTGGACGGCGGGGGGGCCTTGGTGGAGGTGACAGAGCATGTCGGCTGCGAGTCTGCCAACACACAGGTCCTGCAGGTGAGTGGCAGGTGCCCAGCTCATGTGAGTCTAGCCCGCCCACCTGCCCTCTGCCCTTCCATAGGTGTCTGAGGCCTGTGATGCCGTGTTCGTGGCTGGCAAGGAGAGCCGGGGCGCCCGGGGGGTGCGAGTGGACTTCTGGTGGCGCCGGCTCCGCGCCTCGCTGCGGCTGACCGTGTGGGCCCCCCTGCTACCGCTGCGTATCGAGCTCACCGACACCACCCTCGAGCAGGTCCGCGGCTGGAGGGTACCTGGCCCTGCTGAAGGGTGAGTGGAGGCCTGAGGAAGCTGGCAGGCCTTGACGGCCAGTCCCGGCCTCCCCGCCCTGCAGGCCTGCGGAACCCGCTGCAGAGGCGTCGGATGAGGCCGAGCGGCGCGCCCGTGGCTGCCACCTGCAGTACCAGCGGGCCGGTGTGCGCTTCCTCGCCCCCTTCGCGGCCCACCCGCTGGACGGCGGCCGCCGCCTCACGCACCTGCTTGGCCCCGACTGGCTGCTAGACGTGTCCCACCTCGTGGCGCCACACGCCCGCGTGCTGGACTCGCGTGTAGCCTCTCTGGAGGGTGGCCGTGTCGTGGTGGGCCGGGAGCCCGGTGTCACCTCCATTGAGGTAAGCAGCTGGGGACCAGGAGAGTAGACCCCGCCCCCCACCTCCAGCTCCTTTCCACCCTCAGGTGCGTTCCCCACTGTCTGACTCCATCCTGGGGGAGCAGGCGCTGGCTGTGACGGACGACAAGGTCTCAGTGCTGGAGCTGAGGGTGCAGCCAGTGATGGGCATCTCGCTGACCTTGAGCCGGGGCACTGCCCACCCCGGGGAGGTCACAGCTACGTGCTGGGCACAGTCAGCCCTTCCCGCCCCAAAGCAGGTGACAGTTGGGGGGTCAGGGGGATGAGGTCACATGTCTCTGCCTGTGTCTGTGTGCCCCACAGGAGGTGGCCCTCTCCCTATGGCTGTCCTTCTCTGATCACACTGTGGCCCCAGCTGAGCTCTACGACCGCCGTGACCTGGGACTGTCCGTCTCAGCCGAGGAGCCTGGTGCCATCCTGCCAGCTGAGGAGCAGGGTGCCCAGCTCGGGGTGGTGGTGAGTGGGGCAGGCGCCGAGGGGCTGCCGCTGCATGTGGCTCTGCACCCGCCCGAGCCCTGCCGCCGGGGCCGCCACCGTGTGCCTCTGGCCTCTGGCACCGCCTGGCTGGGGCTGCCCCCTGCCTCCACTCCAGCCCCTGCTCTCCCATCCAGCCCTGCTTGGAGCCCACCAGCCACAGAAGCCACCATGGGTGGTAAACGGCAGGTGGCAGGCAGTGTCGGGGGCAACACAGGTGTGAGGGGCAAGTTTGAGCGGGCAGAGGAGGAGGCCAGGAAGGAGGAGACCGAAGCCAGGGAGGAGGAGGAGGAAGAGGAGGAGGAGATGGTCCCTGCCCCTCAGCATGTCACTGAGCTAGAGCTGGGCATGTACGCCCTGCTGGGAGTCTTCTGCGTGGCCATCTTCATCTTCTTGGTCAATGGTGTGGTCTTCGTCCTGCGCTATCAGCGCAAAGAACCTCCCGACAGTGCCACTGACCCCACCTCCCCCCAGCCCCACAACTGGGTCTGGCTGGGCACTGACCAGGAGGAACTGAGCCGCCAGCTGGACCGGCAGTCCCCTGGCCCGCCCAAGGGGGAGGGGAGCTGCCCCTGTGAGAGTGGGGGAGGAGGGGAGGCCCCTACCCTGGCCCCTGGCCCTCCTGGGGGCACCACCAGCTCCTCAAGCACCCTGGCCCGAAAGGAGGCTGGGGGGCGGCGGAAGCGAGTAGAGTTTGTGACATTTGCGCCAGCCCCTCCAGCCCAGTCACCTGAGGAGCCTGTAGGGGCCCCTGCTGTGCAGTCCATCCTTGTGGCAGGCGAGGAGGACATCCGCTGGGTGTGTGAGGACATGGGGCTGAAGGACCCTGAGGAGCTTCGCAACTACATGGAGAGGATCCGGGGCAGCTCCTGACCCTCCACAGCCACCTGGTCAGCCACCAGCTGGGGCAACGAGGGTGGAGGTCCCACTGAGCCTCTCGCCTGCCCCCGCCACTCGTCTGGTGCTTGTTGATCCAAGTCCCCTGCCTGGTCCCCCACAAGGACTCCCATCCAGGCCCCCTCTGCCCTGCCCCTTGTCATGGACCATGGTCGTGAGGAAGGGCTCATGCCCCTTATTTATGGGAACCATTTCATTCTAACAGAATAAACCGAGAAGGAAACCAGAGCTGGGACTGCTGCCGTCTGTCCGGTAGAGTG